CTGCCTGACCCCAGAAACAAGACTAGTTTCCCAGGAAAAGATCCTAGGGCAGGAGTGGAGCAAGTGACAGCTTGTTTTTTATTTTATTTTTATTTTATATTTTTTGAGACAGGGTCTTGCTCTGTCACCCAGGCTGGAGTGCAGTGGTGCGATCTCAGCCCACTGCAACCTCTGCCTCCTGGGCTCAATTGATCCTCCCACCTCAGCCACCCGAGTACCTGGGACTACAGGTATCTGCTACTACGCCTGGCTAATTTTTGTGTATTTTTTGTAGAGACAGGGTTTTACCATGTTGCCCAGATTGGTCTCGAACTCCTGGGTTCAAGCGATCCATGCGCCTCAGCCTCCAAAAGTGCTGGGATTACAGGTGTGAGCCACCACTCCCAGACGTGACAGCCTGTTAATAGCAATAATAGCACTTTGAATATACCAGACACTGCTTTTCCACAACTTTTTGAGACATGTTTTGTTAGCAACTCCATTTTACAGATGAAAAAACAGAGGCTCAGGGTGGTAAGTGGCATGCCGAAGGTAGTGGCAGAGCCTAGGTGCTCCAACCCAGGCAGCTGGGCTCAGCCCACTCCGATCCTCTCCAGCTGCCTCTCTGTTACAGCGCAGAACATCAGCAGCATCAGGAGTCATGTGCTCTTCCAGCTCTGCCTTGAGTACCCGATGACCTCGTTTCCTCAGCGGTAGATAGCGATGGTTAATATTGGCTAGCCTGTAGAGTTATCGGGAGACCAACGCACAAAAAGGGTTTAATACCGTGCCCAGCACATAGTAAGTGGTCAATACATGTTAATTGTTGATATTCTTGTTATCTGTGGTGTGTCTGGGCCGGGAGGGAGGGCTGCAGGGCGGTGTCTACGCACACTTTACAGGTGAGGTCATCCCGCGGGCTGGGGGTGCCGGGCCCCTCGCTGGCCCACGCCCAGCCAGGTGCACCCGCGGCGAGAGTCCGGTGGCCTCAGGTCACAGGCCCCTCCCCGCCGGACATTTAAGGAGGGACGCCGGGCGCAGGCGCAGACAGCGCAAGCCCCACGCCACGCGTCGCTGGTCCCAGGCAGCGAGTCGCTCGCGCGCCCCGCCGCCCGCCTGGCGACAGCTCCGCCGCGCACGCACATGGAGGGGAGCGCGAGCCCCCCGGAAAAGCCCCGCGCCCGCCCTGCGGCTGCCGTGCTGTGCCGGGGCCCGGTAGAGCCGCTGGTCTTCCTGGCCAACTTTGCCTTGGTCCTGCAGGGCCCGCTCACCACGCAGTATCTGTGGCACCGCTTCAGCGCCGACCTCGGCTACAATGGCACCCGCCAAAGGGGGGGCTGCAGCAACCGCAGCGCGGACCCCACCATGCAGGTAGCGGGGCGGCGAGGAGCCTGGCAGGTGGAGGAACCGCACCCTGGTCATTGTGCCCCTACAGGAAGTGGAGACCCTTACCTCCCACTGGACCCTCTACATGAACGTGGGCGGCTTCCTGGTGGGGCTCTTCTCGTCCACCCTGCTGGGAGCTTGGAGCGACAGTGTGGGCCGCCGCCCGCTGCTAGTGCTGGCCTCGCTGGGCCTGCTGCTCCAGGCCCTAGTGTCCGTTTTTGTGGTGCAGCTGCAGCTCCACGTCGGCTACTTCGTGCTGGGTCGCATCCTTTGTGCCCTCCTCGGCGACTTCGGTGGCCTTCTGGCTGCTAGCTTTGCGTCCGTGGCAGATGTCAGCTCCAGTCGCAGCCGCACCTTCCGGATGGCCCTGCTGGAAGCCAGCATCGGGGTGGCTGGGATGCTGGCAAGCCTCCTCGGGGGCCACTGGCTCCGGGCCCAGGGTTATGCCAACCCCTTCTGGCTGGCCTTGGCCTTGCTGATAGCCATGACTCTCTATGCAGCTTTCTGCTTTGGTGAGACCTTAAAGGAGCCAAAGTCCACCCGGCTCTTCACGTTCCGTCACCACCGATCCATTGTCCAGCTCTATGTGGCTCCCGCCCCAGAGAAGTCCAGGAAACATTTAGCCCTCTACTCACTGGCCATCTTCGTGGTGATCACTGTGCACTTTGGGGCCCAGGACATCTTAACCCTTTATGAACTAAGCACACCCCTCTGCTGGGACTCCAAACTAATCGGCTATGGTTCTGCAGCTCAGCATCTCCCCTACCTCACCAGCCTGCTGGCCCTGAAGCTCCTGCAGTACTGCCTGGCCGATGCCTGGGTAGCTGAGATCGGCCTGGCCTTCAACATCCTGGGGATGGTGGTCTTTGCCTTTGCCACTATCACGCCTCTCATGTTCACAGGTAAAGTGTGTGGGCTCAGGGACAGCTTGTCCCATTTTCCTGATGAGTGTTTGTTTCTCCACAGGATATGGGTTGCTTTTCCTGTCATTAGTCATCACACCTGTCATCCGGGCTAAACTCTCCAAGCTGGTGAGAGAGACAGAGCAGGGTGAGTGTCAGAACCCACCTGTGTCTGGTTCCGACTCCAGAGTATGGTATTTATTTCTTCACAGGTGCTCTCTTTTCTGCTGTGGCCTGTGTGAATAGCCTGGCCATGCTGACGGCCTCCGGCATCTTCAACTCACTCTACCCAGCCACTCTGAACTTTATGAAGGGGTTCCCCTTCCTCCTGGGAGCTGGCCTCCTGCTCATCCCGGCTGTTCTGATTGGGTAATGCAGGGCCCTGAACCCATGCTCATAATGAAATCCAAACTCTCTCTCTGGTCTCTCACAGGATGCTGGAAAAGGCTGATCCTCACCTCGAGTTCCAGCAGTTTCCCCAGAGCCCCTGATCTGCCTGGACCAGAAGACAGAGGGCAAGAGGAGCAAAGTGAACACCAAGCAACTGGAGGTCTGCAGCTGGAAGCCCAGCCCACAGCAGGACAAGCAACTCTTGTCTAAGGGCAGTGCTCTCTTTGGACGAGGTAGTCAAGAGAGACCAAGGCACCACCCCATCCACAGCTGACCCAGCCTCTGTCTAGGATCTAGAATCATAACCCACACAGGCCCACTGCAGGACAGGTGGCAGAGGAGCTATTTGGGACAGGAGTCAGTTCTCCCTTTCTGCTATCCATCACTTATAACCCCACAGGCCAGAGGAGAGGTCCTGAGAGAGGTGACACTTCAGGGACCAGAGGCAGCACGAGGGCTGGCATCTCTCCTTCCAGCCCAAACTGCACAGCCCCAACCAGGTTCCCAACACGTGTAGCAGTCATCAGCCATTCCTTAACAATGAATGTGGTACCTGGTTAGTGCCAGCCTTGGGAAGGAGGGAGGGAGGTAAGAGGGGCTTGGTGATCTCTGGAGGAAGAGTGTTGCCTTTGCTGTGGTTGGGGAATCGATCCTTGGCTATGGCCTACCCACTCCCCTGGCTGAAGAGTGCCAATCATTACAAATCAGCTTCAGCAAACTGAAACAAACCTTCTGGTGCCTTGGGCTTTGGGGCCCTCTGTTTTCCTGCTCCCAGTCTGCCTGCCATACGTTAGACAACAGAAGCTGCTGGGCTGGGCAGGAGCCCTGAGCTGCCTGGTGGATTGGTACCAAGTGGGGCCAGCCAGGGCTTCTACTGACTCGCTGTGCAACCTTGAGCAAGCCCCACTAGGAACGGCTAGATCAGCAATGCCCCAAATTGTTGAATCGTGGTGATCACATTTGGATGGACAAGTTAGGAAACTTAGCTGATTCTCTGAGATACTTCCCACTTCCTCATACATTCTACAATGAGATGCCTCTCTTCATGGGCCTGGGGAAAGGATGAATGAGTGTGGCTGGACTTTTGACCTTTAATGTCCCTGAGCAGTTCTTGGCCCTTGGGGAGAAGTAGGGGGAGGATCTGGCTGACTCAGCCCCAACCGAGGGGTAGCAGCTGCAGCCCAGCCAAGCAGAACACCCTGGCCCTACAGACCTGTGTCTGAGCAGGCTTTGGAGGAAAGGCCACTTCTGAGTCCTCTGTCTCAGGAGAAGCCAGGCCTAGGTGCTTGACCTGGTGATCTGAGCTGTGTTTGTCCTAGTATGGGTGGCAGTCACCTCTGAACACACTGGCCTTGGCTTAGAGGAGGCTTGTGACTTCAGCTGTTCCAGCTGGGGCTGGATGCTGGACTCTGATTCCCTCAGAGAGACAGAAGATCGGGCAGAGGTCAACCAGAAGGCCACACAGGGCAGTGGACAACAGTGGAGGGTATACCAAATAGAAATAAAACGCAGGAAACCTCTCTGAATACTGCCCTTGGGGACCTCAGGAGGGAGTGGGACTGATTGGAGACAAAGAGCCAGAAATCATCCCCTGGAGATACTCAGACACTGTATTGTTATTGGCGCTGTCCTGTGAGGGCAGTGTCCAGGCTGCCCTGCTTGTCATATCCATGCCCTGGCTCTGGCCCCGGTGAGCACTTGTGCTGCATGAGGAAAGGAGGATCAGGTGGGGTCAAAACCAAAGCATCGAGGCTGGCACTGGCCAAGACAGACTCTGGCAGGGAGGGGAGTGGAAGGAAGGAGCCCCAAACCTGGAGTGAGACCTTTGACTTTCTGATGATGTGGCCAAGAACTAGGAGTCACCTGGCCAGCACAGCCAAGAGTGGGGCTGGGGGCGCAGCCAGCTTTAAGGTGTCAACACCTGGCCCTTGCGGGGAAAGAGCCTTCAGCAGCCCCCACGGCCTGGAGCCTGGGTTTATTGGAGGGTGCTTTCTTACCCTCTGAACCCAGTGGAGGAGGGGGCAATGGGATATTCCTGCTCTGTATGGCCTCTGGGTCAGCTTTTTGTTGCAAAATCCTATCCCCCGCTGCTAGATTCTTTGAAGCAAGGGAGAAGCAATAGCCCAGCCTCAGAATGATTCTCAGGAAAGCAATTCCACTGCCAGTGGACTGGGTGCCAGGAGGCCTAGGTCTGGATCTGGGGCTGCCACTAATGACAGGAAAGTGGGCTTATCCTCAACCTTTCTGAGCCTCAGTGTCATTATCTGTAAAATGGGGATGATAATACCAGGTAGAGTTGCTCTGATGACTGGAGACCATGGAGCGGAGTGTTTGGGAAATGGCAAAGATTTGTGAGGGCTTCGTGCTTTAGAGATTTGCTACCCTTAACCACCAGCATCAGCTCACCTGGGAATCTGTAAGAAATGCAGAGTCCTAGGCCCCACCCCAGATCTCCTGATTTTAACAACATTCCCAGGTGACTTGGATGCATGTTAAAGTTGGAGAAGCTGCCCTAAGTGACAACCCTTTGCCTTTTCAGGACTTTGCCTCTTTCCACAGAGCTGCAGGTTCTGTCTAGGCTGCTTTTACTGCCATGGGGGCTGCCTGGTCCCTGAGTAAGCAGTGGGTAGCCCTGGATGGCTGAGGGGCTGGGGAAGCCAGCTGGGCCAGACCAGGAAGGAGCCTGAGGCACAGCACCAAGGCATGGGGTAGGGTGGGCTTTGAGGCACGGCCTCCCCATGCCCAGACCCAGGCCCAAACAGGAGGCTCCTGTGCACCAGCAAGTGCAGCAAAGCTGGCTGCAGTGACAAGGAAGTCAGAGGGAGGGCTGGTTTGCCTCAACCCTCGCCCTGGATGTGGCAAAAGATACCACACCGAAGGAAGCTGTAGGGGATCTGGGACTTAGTCAGGCTAGCTAAGGGCACTGAGTGATTACAGGGCAAGGCCACAGAGCGGCAGGAAGTTGTAAGTGCAGGGGCCAGGCACAGTCTGAGTGGAGAGCCATGATGGCACTCATCCCTGGCTGGCTCCTGGGCCCAGGCCCTTGCTCAGAATACAGTGCCCAGGCCCGCCTGGGCATTGCCTTAATTCCTGTCTGAGGCTGCCTTCCGTCATCCTCCTCAAGCTGACTGCTATCAGCAGGAGAAGGGAATGCAGAACCACCCCCACCCCAACTCCAGTGTCTCCAGAACTGAGCAGGGACCCTCCCCATGACGGAGACAGACAACCCAATGGCAGGGCCTGGGGGAGTTCTAACCTCCCGTGCCCAAGCCTGACTTCCCTTCCCTCTCCAGATACTGAGGAAAGTGGGTTGGAGGTGGGCCATGAGGGTGGGGGACAGGGGGAGGGAGAGCCATTTCCTAAGAAGAGCCCAGGTTGTCTCAGCCCAGGGAGACTGGTTTCAGGAGCTGTTCCTTCAGAAAGGACGATGGAAATGGAAGTCACAGCAGGGCTGGGGAACTGGGGACTGGTTAGGTTGGACCCATGGGTGCAGCACCCTCCAAACTGGTGTCAGAGCCTGCAGATGAGTCCCGGGAGGAGCGGCCCTGCAGGAAGCGGATGATCTTCTCAATGGTGGCCTCCTGGTATTCGTGGGACCACCTGTGGGCACAGGAGCCAATGTGGTTCAGACAGCTGGGCAGAGGGAGCTGCTAGTCAGCTGTTTGCCCACACTCTGCCTGTCATGGTGATTTGTACCCTACCCCCCTGGTCCCAGGGCCCTGGGGCTCACTTGATACCGTTGAAAGTAAGCACAGCCTGCATGTCCTCAGGCAGGACCTGGGGCTCAGGCCACTCGAAGCCATCAATGATGGGCACAATGTTCTTGCCGCAGCTTAAAGCAGTCACAATCTCCTGGAGAAAGAAAGGAAAGGAGGAAGATACCCCTGTACCCATCTAGGGACCCTTGTAGCCAGGCAGGTGCTGGGAGGCCCACTGGCCCGAGGCTGGGCCCAGGGCAGGACACCAGTCCTGATGTCCACCTTGATGTCTACCTTAACCCTTGTAGTGTAATAAAAAATAAATATTTTTCCTTTGCCCAGAGTTCCTGGCACAGAGCTGCTAAAACCCTTGGAATCTCTTGAGTGATGAGTGTCTTTGTATGCTAAAGAGATGATTCCCCACTGGGGGCCCGGGGGGTGCTATGGGGGTAGCCTAGATAGTTTCAGGAAGAGGGCTGGTCACCAGGGAGACCAGGGCATGACTAGAGGATTGGAACTTTCAGCCCCACCTCCCAGCCTCCAGAGAGGTGCTGGAGATTGAGTTCAATCACCAATGGCCAATGATTTAATCAATCATGCCTACATAATGGAACCTCCATAAAAACCCCCAAACAAGGGGTTTTGAAGAGCCTCCAGGTTGATAAACAGGTGTAGGTGCTGGGAAGGTGGTAGAAGGCATGGCATCCACACCTCCACCCTCCATACGTAGAGATCCTATGTATCTCTTCCATTTGGCTATTCTTGAGCTGTGTCCTTTATAACTGTGAAATTAAATAATTCAGCTGGGCATGGTGGGTCACGCCTGTAATCCCAACACTTTGGGAGGCTGAGGCAGGAGGATCACTTGAGCCCAGGATTTTGAGATTAATAATATTATTTATTACTATTATTCAAGCTTTGTTAAATCAAACCTAAAGCTCTTGGAACTTTAAGTTATTCTGAGCCTTGACAGGAATTGGTCTCTGCAGCCTGAGTCATGGGGCATGCAGCTGCAACTTCCACCTATTTTTTTTTTTTCTGTAATTACTTAGGAAGACCAAATGGCACCAGAGATAAGACTCCCTTAGATCCCCACTTAGATCACCACCCTTTCTCAGGGGGTAATAAAGTCATCTTCCTTGGAATGTAGCAATCTATAACCAATCAAAGCACTGTAACATACGCACTGGTCTTGTATGGAAAATGTTGTAATCCTGCTAAAATTCCTCTCTCTTTGCCTGTGGAAGTGAAACCTTAACTTCTCCAGTTTGGAATGCTCACCCCATGCCTTTGGAGTCAATGCTTACTGGGTGGCTATTCTCAAACTTTGCACTCAAAGAAACTCTATACTTAGTCTTATTTTCTGAATCTCATTATTTAAGGTTGACATAATAAACAACTAATAGTAAGTAAAGTGCTTTCCTGAGTTCTGTGAGTCATTCTGGCAAA